TTGGGGGTGATAAAGACACTTAACATCTACTGTCTTAGCAATTTTCGATACACGATATATTGTTATTAACTATAGATAGCATGCTGTACAATGGGAGCTCTTAAACTTATTCCTCCTGGGCCAGGCGCAGTGTCTCACGCCTATAATCCCAGCACATTGGGAGGCCAAGGTGGGCGGATCACTTGAGGTCAGGAATTCAAGACCAGCCTCACCAACATGGTGAAACCCCATCTCTACTGAAAATACAAAAATTAGCCAGGCTTAGTGGTGGGCGCTTGTAATCTCAGCTACTTGGGAGGCTGAGGCAGAAGCTTGAACCAGGGAGGTGGAGGTTGCAGTGAGCTGAGATGATGCCACTGCACTCCAGCCTGGGTGACAGAGCAAGACTCTGTCTCAAAAAAAAAAAAGAAAAAAAGAAATGCTGTGAGGAATTATTAGCCATGAAGCTTCAGCAGGCAGGTTAGGTAGCTTTTCCAGTCACATACTGGTGAAGTAAGGATTTGAACCCCAAGACTCTGGTGCCAGAGTAATTGCTCTTCACCATGAGGAGGCACCAGTGGGGGAGTGTTGGATCACAAGCAGTTTCTTTTTCTTTTTTTTTTGTTTTTTTGAGACGGAATCTGGCTCTGTCACCTAGTCTGGAGGGCAGCGGCGAGCTCAGCTCACTACAACCTCTGCCTCTCAGGTTCAAGCGTTCTCCTGCTTCAGCCTCACGAGTAGCTGGAATTACAGGCGCCCGCCACCATGCCTGGCTAATTTTTATATTTTTAGTAGAGATGGGGTTTCGCCACGTTGACCAGGCTGGTCTCAAACTCCTGACCGCAAGTGATCCACCCACCTCAGCCTCTCAAAGTGCTGGGATTAGAGGCATGAGCCACTGCACCCAGCGCAATTTCGTTAGAGACTTGGTGCCTTCCCATTTCTTTTACTCAGCAATATACCAGCTTTAGGTCCTAAATTAAACCTCTTCCTGCTTTCCCACCTGATGAAGAAACGTGCCTGCAGTGTGGTGAGTCTGGACCACGCAGACTCAGAACAGCACTACTCACAGCAGGGCCTCTTGCTCGCTCTAGCTGCTGGGAGGAAAACGGCTTGCTAATCTCCACGCCCAGAAATTCAGACAAGAGCATTCTCCTTATCTCATCTGCACAGGAAGCAGGTCTAAGGTAAAAGATTATTTTTGTGGAAGATTCTTGCTAAAAGACGTATTTACTCATTTCTGCTTGCCAGTGTAATTTCACAAGCCCCTGACTCTGTGTAGACACCCAGCTCTCCAGAAAAATGCTTTGAAGACAAAGGATACAGCATACAGTCCCGTGTCTCGGCTGAGTCATCGCATTCCTTAATAGGTAAATAAGCCTAATTAATGCCTTTTCCTATATGGTGTTTCCTCATCTGTTTATTCTGAACAAGTGTCTTCTCCCCGGGTTTGGTGGCCTGCTTCTGGAGTGGTCAGTTCTGCTGCCGACATGCCCACCCAGCTCGAGATGGCCATGGACACCATGATTAGAATCTTCCACCGCTATTCTGGCAAGGAAAGGAAGAGATTCAAGCTCAGCAAGGGGGAACTGAAACTGCTCCTGCAGCGAGAGCTCACGGAATTCCTCTCGGTGAGTCAGGCCTTTGTAAATGCTGTATTCATCAGGGAGTTAGAAATTTCCTTTCTCATTTTAGTGCCAAAAGGAAACCCAGTTGGTTGATAAGATAGTGCAGGACCTGGATGCCAATAAGGACAACGAAGTGGATTTTAATGAATTCGTGGTCATGGTGGCAGCTCTGACAGTTGCTTGTAATGATTACTTTGTAGAACAATTGAAGAAGAAAGGAAAATAAAGGTAAGTAATAAGCTCATCTAAAGGCAGAAATACCATGTGAGGACACAGTGTTCCTCTCCTTCAGAGGAGGCAGCAATGGGAACCATCATGGAAGCAGAGAGCAGCCCTCACCTGACACTGAATCTGCTGGTGTCTTGATCTTGGACTTCCCAGACTTCAGAACAGTGAGAATTTAAATTTCTATTGTTTATAAATTACCCAGTGTGTGGTATTTTGTTATAGCAACACAGACTAAGACAATAAGCTCTAGGAGTTGTCAAATGCCTATATATTTTGTTGGGGTCTCCTGGAGGGATTTCCAACGCATCCACCCTATTTGCCCTTTGTGGCCCCATGAGTCATCCTTTCATGAAGTGAAAAGATACATCTCTTATAGTCATGCCATATTTTTCATTCCAAGTTTTACGGTTTATGTCAATATGTATTATGTATGAAAAACAAACTAGCTTTTTGTCAAATGCTGCCAAAATGTAGCATCTCAATGTCTGGCATAAGAAAAGAAAGACACAAATGGTGATTGTGATGCTGGCAAACCAATGCACAACGTAGCCAAAATACATGTCATATTTAATGTGGGACTAAAAACTCACCTTCAGGAAGACTTTCACCTTGAAATCTGGTGATGTGTGGAACAGATGTTTTAATTTAGCTAAAATTATTTGCATAATCGATTTAACACATGGTTTATCAAACCTGCCAAAGAGCAGGTGACAATATGGAATTAATATGATTACTAATTTGACACATCATTGAGATTAATTTGACCTTTCTCGATCTCAGAATACCTAGAGGTCTTCACAGACAGGAATAGTGTGCTATGAAATGCAGTCTAAAATCCACCATCTTAGCATCATAAAGTAAGCAACCACTTTGCTCAGTCTGGCCTCATGTTTCTATTCCTTTTCTTTCCATCTCTTCTCTAAATGGAAAGGAAGGCAATGAGTGAATATTGGGGAACATATCTGATTCACAGTGTTCAAAATTTTATGAAAAGTAATTGATCTAACGTGCCTCTGATACTAGATGTGGTACTGCCTTCTCCCTGGTCTGTTGATTTATCCTTGAATCTAGACTCAAAGGATATCACCTTTGAGAATTAATTGGCTTAAGCCTTTAGCTTTAAGTCTAAAGACTCAAAATAATGACTTTTTTTTTTTTTTGCGATGGAGTTTCACTCTTGTCACCAGTTGTCACCCAGGCTGAAGTGCAATGGCATGATCTCGGCTCACTGCCACCTCCACGTCCTGGGTTCAAGCAATTTTCCTGCCTCAGCCTCCCAAGTAGCTGGGAATACAGGTGCACACCACCACACCGGGCTAATTTTTGTATTTTTAGTAGAGATGGGGTTTCACCATGTTGGCCAGGATGGTCTTGAACTCCTGATCTCAGGTGATCTGCCCACCTCGGCGTCCCCAAGTACTGGGATTACAGGCGTGAGCCACCGTGCCCGGCCAAAATAATGACTTTTAAATTGTATATCAGTTTGATTACAATAGTAAATTATTCTATTAGAAATAATAGAAATGTTTATTAATAGGGAATTGATAAAATAAAATAATATCGTATGCGAGTAAAATGCTGTGTGCCCATTTAAATGATGTGGAAAAAGTATATTTAATGATATAAAAACATGTTTGTGATATGTGACATGAAGAAATCATATTGCATCTCTGAAAAATAACAATAAAAACGAGAAATCATATTGCAAATTAGTATGTGCACTATAAGCTTATTTTTATAA